AGTAAAACAAAAAAGAAAAGAGAAAGGGTATTCAGAAGCAGGGAAGAGGAGTTTGTAGAGGACAGAGGCTTATCCCCTGAGGACCAAGGCCATCTCCAGCAGTGCGGGGTGGGGGCCTGGGCTGATGGGAAGGGGATGTGACAGGTGTGGCTCCCACATCTCAGAGGGCTTGGCTGAGGCCCTGGCCCTGGGTTCAGGCCTGGGCGCTCTTGAGGGAGTGGAATGGCAGCGGGACCCGGCTGGTCTGCCTGCCCACCCAGAATGATGACCTCCGGATGTGTATTCCCTGTAGCTACCCGTCTCACCCAAAACATTATTGGGCTGAAGAGCCAGCTCCCCTGGGTCACCTCTGCTGAAGCCATACTCAGAGGGGACCTCTCACTCCTTGACCCACGGGGAGGGGGAGTGGGGAGTCCTTGAACTTTCTGCCCTAGGAATTCCCAGATGTTTCTGTGCCAAGCATTGCCCTAGGTACTGAAGACAGAGCTTGGGCAAAACGAGGACGTCTCTACGGCACTGAGGGTCCGTCTGTTGGCAGAGACAGACGACAGCATGTGTCATGTGTGTCACGTACGAGGGGAGCTGCTCAGTGCCACTACGAATAGTCAGGGTCGAGGGAAGAGAATGCTCGGACAGATCTCAGGGACCGAGGGAACTCAGGGAGTTATTTGAGGTCGGAGGTCAGGGAAGGCCCTCGGGGCGGGGCGGGGGTGGGGGGTGTCTCCACTGGGGTCTCCGTGCCCCTGACGCCTCCGTCCCTACTACCTGGGCTGGGTCTCACCGCAGGGTCGCCTCCCCGCCTAGCCACTCTCAGCTCATCGGCCTGGCTCCTCCCTCCGCGGCGGTTCTGATGCCGCCTGCCAGGGTCGCGCGCCTGAGCCGGGCCTGGGTCGCCAGCGCCCGCAGCAGAGGAGCCAGGGTGTCTCGCACCTTGACCCCGGGGGCGGGTGTCCCCAGGCGGCGCGTGACTCCGCCCCGGCCCGCCCCGCCTCGCCTGCACCGCAGACACACGCCCCAGTCCTCCAGTCCTCCGTGCGCGTCGGGCCCGAGCCCACAGAGTCCATGGAACCCACGGAGCCGATGGAACCTACGGAGCCCATGGAACCTACGGAGCCCATGGAACCTACGGAGCCCATGGAACCTACGGAGCCCATGGAACCGGCGCGGAGCGCGCACCGTGGGGGCGAGGCGCTGCTGCGGGAGCTGGAGGTGCTGGTGCAGGACGTGGTGAGGACGAGCTCCTGGTGGGAGCGCCACGGCGTGGACTGCGCCATCCTCGCGCTCAGCCTCTTCGCCTTGCCGGCAGGTGAGGAACGCGGGGACCCGGCGTCCCGGCCGAAAGACCCGTCTTCTTCCTCCTCTCCACGCAGGCTTCCTGTGCCTGCGCTGGGAGAATGCCCTGGTCTTTGCATCCGGCATCACCATCTTGGGTGTGTGCCACTACACACTCACTGTCAAGGGCAGCCACCTGGCCACTCATGGGGCCCTCACCGAGTCCAAACGCTGGAGCAAGATCTGGCTGCTTTTCTTTGTGGAGGTGAGCCTGGGAGAAGGAGGATGCAGGCAGCTACCCCAGTGTCATTTCTGGTTCCCTCCTCTAGGTGTGCACAGCCTTCACTGCAGAGCACGCCACGCATGGGCACGTCAAGATGCACCATGCCTACACCAACGTGGTGGGCCTGGGGGACTCCAGCACGTGGAGGCTGCCTTGCCTCAACCGCTATGTCTACATGTTCCTTGCTCCTTTCCTCCTCCCCATCGCCACTCCACTGGTGGCTGTCGGTGAGTGCCATGAGAGCCCGGTCCGCAGTGTCTGAGCCTTGCCTGTCCCCTCCCTCTATGGCAGAGCGGCTGAGGAAGGTGGAGCTCGGGACAGCCCTGCGGACGCTGGCCCTGATTTCTCTGGGCCTTTATTCTCACTACTGGCTGCTCCTGAACGTGTCAGGCTTCAAGAACCCCAGCTCAGCCCTGGGCTGCATGTTCCTCACCAGATCCCTGTTGGCCCACCCCTACCTCCACGTCAACATCTTCCAGGTGAGGCCACCCCAACCTGGGGCGCTGGGCAGGCTGCCCGGCGTGACCCACGTGTCTGTCACAGCACATCGGACTGCCCATGTTCTCCCGGGACAACAAGCCCCGTCGGATTCACATGATGAGCCTGGGGGTGCTTAACCTGGCCCGGCTGCCCGTGCTGGACTGGGCGTTCGGCCACTCGATCATCAGCTGCCATGTGGAACACCATCTATTCCCCAGGCTCTCTGATAACATGTGCCTGAAGGTAGTCGAGGGCTGGGCTGGGGGCGCTGGAATTCATAGGCCCTCTCCTGCCCATCTTCCACCAGGTGAAGCCCGTGGTGTCCCAGTTCCTACGTGAGAAGCAGCTACCGTACAACGAGGACTCATACCTGGCTCGCTTCCAGCTGTTTCTCCGTCGCTATGAGGAATTCATGGTGCAGGCCCCACCCATCACTGAGCTTGTGGGCGGGGACCTTAGGGTGAGCTTGCTTTTGGCAGGCCTTCCTCGATCCTCAGCCAAAGGAACCTGTGCAAGACACTGGCTCAGCAGTTCCCCAGGCCACAGTATCAGCAAGATAAAAGTGAGTGTGTTTTGTCGGGAGGGAACTCCAGGGGAAGTGAGGGGAGAAGGTTCCCCAGGGACAGAGTTAGGGAAAGAGTATAAATAGCCAGCCAGGGGCGGTGGCTCATGCCTGTAATCCCAGCACTTTGGGAGGCCAAGGCGGGTGGATCGCGAGATCAGGAGCTCGAGACCACCCTGGCCAACATGGTGAAACCCCGTCTCTACTAAAAATACAAAAAATTAGCTGGATGTGGTGGCATACACTTGTAGTCCCAGCTACTTGGCAGGCTGAGGCAGAAGAATCACCTGAACCCGGGAGGTGGAGGTTGCAGTGAGCCAAGATTGCACCATTGCATTCCAGCCTGGGTGACAGAGCGAGACTCCATCTCAAAAAAATAAAAAAATAAAAAATAAGACTCCCGTTCAAAAAAAAAAAAAAGAATAAATAACTTTGAATGTGACCTTGGCTAGTTCAAACAGTTTGTTCTGTGATGTTTAGAAGTGAACCTGGGGATCATCTACTGGGAGAGAGAAGAATTTGTAGGAGGGGGCTGGGGCTGGAGGGGGTACTGGGAACAGGGTCCGGAGGACGGATGACCTCAGAGAGGAATGGGAGGAGGGTGGGGTGCAGATAGAAGAGCCTGAAGTCAGGGCTGGGCAGGGCTGTGGAAGGATGGTCTGCAGCCTGGGAGTGAGGTGGGAATATAAGGGAACTACCAATGCCAGGCAGAGGAAGAGACCAAGGTGCTGGGGGACACCACTGAGATTCAGCCCACAGTGGGTAGTATTGAGAGAGGGCTGGGAGCTGCCCCAGCTGGGGGCTGGACTGGGAGGGTGCTAGGAAGTGCCCAGGTGGAGGCTGAGGGAGAGACAGAGAAGGAGGCCAGACCCATTAGTTGAAAACAGGGTCTCTCACCTTGGCACTATTGACTTTTTTTTTTATGGAGATGGAGTCTCGCTCTGTCGCCCAGGCTGGAGTGCAGTGGCATGATCTCAGCTCACTGCAACTTCTGCCTCCCAGGTTCAAGCGATTCTCCTGCTTCAGCCTCCCGAGTAGCTGGGACTACAGGAGCCTGCCACCATGCCTGGCTAATTTTTTGTATTTTAGTAGAGACGGAGTTTCACCATGTTGCCCAAGCTGGTCTCGAACTCCTGAGCCCAGGCAATCCACCCACCTTGGCCTCCCAAAGTGCTAGGATTACAGGTGTGAGCCACCATGCCCAGTCACTACTGACATTTTATCTGGCCAATTCTGTGTTGTTGGGGGCTGTCCTGTGCATTGTTGGATGTTTAGCAGCGTCACTGGCTTCTACCTACTAGATGCTGGGAGCTCAAGTTGTGACAATCAAAAATGTCTCCAGACATTGCTGAGTTGACCCAGTTGAGAACATGCAAGTCATTCTCTGAGCGTGTAATTGCCTTGTTTTTCAGTGAAGGCCTTGGATAGAGTGAAAGGCCTCCTGACCCTGCTGATAGGGAGACAAACTGCCGGCAAATGGGAGCCTGGGGGATGGGCAGAGGGGTCTGGCTACAGGCACAGGCATTCCCTGAGCCTTGTTCCGTTGGAGAGCCCCTCTGTGGTGTGGCCTTAGGCAGCTGCACAGAGGCCACTGGTTCTTTTATGTGCACTCTCCATTCATCTCCACCACACCTTCCTTTACCAAAGACCGCAGTTCCTTTAGACACCCTTTTCCATAGCTACAGACTCTCACTAGTTCTGAAACAGCTCCCTCCAGGCTTGCGGTGGTAGTGGTTTCCAGCTGTTGCTAGCCTGGGGTGCTTCTCCATTCCCTTCACCCTGCTCACACCTCTGTATACAAACTCCTTCATTAAACTGTCCTCAATCACGCCTTTTGAGTGTGCCATCTGTTTCTTGCTAGAAGGTTGACTGATAGAGTGGAGTTTTGGATCCAGGCAGCCCTCTTGGCACGAGGCAGGCTTGGCGGCTCCCCAGCCCACTGCTTTGCTATATGTTATTGCTGCTCCTTGGAAATGCATTAGCAGCTTAGAAATGGCCTTGAGATCTAGGGGTGTAATTAATCAAACTGCTAATTCTCCATTTGAGAAACGCAGTGGCAGAAAAGGCCCCAGTTGCACAGTCCTGGCTCATGATTAAAACCATCCAAATACATAACCAATGACTCATTGTTATTGATCTGGACCTGACTGGGGTATGGGCAGCAGCTGAAGGCACTGGTGCCAGATCTGGCTGTACCATGGGTATCATGGGAACAAGTCACTCGATTGCTTTGAGGCTCCATTTTCTGTTTCACTTAGGATGTGGGCTGGGAATTTCTGAGGCCTGAGAGGTGAGGGAGGTGACAGGAGTGAATGAAGTATATCCAGATCTCTGCAGAGACTTAAGGTCTAATCTACAGAGACATATGGGAGGTCATAATACATATGGATGATGATAATAATAGCTAATGTTTATCTAGCATTTATGGAAGTTGTCTTGACCTCATCATCTGATTTTAATGTCTACAACAAATTGCCACTATTCATATTTCCCCCAAATGTTACAGACAGTGAAAAAAAGTCCTGGAGAGATTAAATTTCTCAATGTCATATAGCTAGTAAGTGGAGGAAGAGGGATTCAGACCCAATGTTGTCTGACTCTAGAATCCATCCTCCACCACCAGATATACTGCCTCTAGATGGGGAGCCCTACAGAACTTTTTCGATTGTACGAACTTCCATTATGTGCTAGCCAGTGTGTGAAGCCCTGGGGGTATAAGAGCTGAGACTGGGTCCCCATCCTCATGGAGCTTATAATGTAGTGCAGGGGTGGTCAAACTCTGTAAAGGACCAGATAGTAAATATCTGGGGCTTTGCGAACCATATGATCTCTGTTACAACTACTCAATTGTGCCATCAAAGCACAAATATAGCCATAGACAATATGTAAAGAAGTAAGCATGGATGTCTTCCAATAAAGTTTTATTCAAACTGAAGTCTGAATTTCATGTAATTTTTACGTGTCACA